GGCATTGATTGGATGCAAGGTCTCCACACTTACTAGCTGTGTGACATTGGACAGAGTGCTTCATCATTCCGAGACTCAGTTTTTAAAGGAAAAACAACTACCTTGCAAGCTTGCTGGCAGGTTTAAGTGTAATAATGTGTGGGAATGACTGCACCGTGACTAACATGCAGTGACAGCTTAATTAATGTTAACCCTTATCATTATCATATAAGAATGTGAGTTACATAAGAGAGGAATCCTGTCAGTTCGTTCTCTGCTGTGTCCCCAAGACCATGAATCATGGCTGGCATGTAGTAGGCATTTAATAATATATGTTCAACAAGTATTTGGCAGTCTTGGAGGGCAGAAAAGGAGGTGGGGAAGATTTTTAAATAACATTTTTTAAAAAGTCACATTGTCCTACAATACCGATTTTTCTTGCATATTTAGGAAATTGAGGATTTTTTTCTAAAACATGCGGACATATGGGAAATAGGATGCAACATTTGCACTAATGTTTCAGACACAGTTAGAGGTTTCCAAGAGATTTTGCGCTGGGGAGGCTGCTTGCTACAAGCTCCCAAAGCTCTGGGAGGACATAGTATTCATTCCTCCCTCAGCAGAAGCGGTGAGGCAAGAAGCTCTGGGGAGCACCCAGCCTTGGACTTTTAGCATAGTGTGTCAGGTCTTCATAGTTTGGGCCCAGGGCACAGAGAAGTCACAGCTCTCTGGCATCCTGTGACCTTTACCCTCTTTGCCAAGGGAAAATGTGGCCCACCAAAGCAAGAAACTTGAGGGCATGGGTCACCCCAGCCCTGGCATCTGCCCAGAGCCCGAGAAGGAAGGAACAATGATCCTCCAGCTACCTCACGGGGCTGGCACAGGTGACCACTGCCCTGGCATCACCCAGCTGTGTCCGGCAGCCTGAACCCCATCTGTGGGGATGCGAGGAGGAAAATACAAAAGTCCTTAGGTGAACACTGAGAAGGCAGATGTAGCAGAAACCTCCAGGCCAGAACTACCCAGTCTTGGACCTATGGTGGAGATAGAGCATAGCTGGCGATCGTGTACTTACACTCTAAGGTCACCTGGTTGCACTGTGGCCTCATCTGTGGCTCTGAAAATGAAGATTTGGAAGGAGATCATCACAGCTAATGTTAACAAGCCCCTCCTGTGTGCCAAATCATTCACCCCTCACCACAACCGAATGAGCTAAGGATTCTCATTATATATAGTTTATGGAGAGGGAAGTGCAGACATAAAGAGGTGAATTATCTTACCCAGATCACACAGCTGATAAGTGGTGGAGGCAGAATAGAATCTAAACAGTGTGGCTCCGGAGCCCACATGCATTGATTCGACAAGTGTTTATTGAGCACCTGCCACGGACAAGGCCTTGTGTGATTAAATAGGGTTATAATTAGTAATATAAAAATGAGAAATCACTAATGCTTTTTAGACTTAACATTTTCTTTTTTTGTAGGTTTCAGGCACAGAACTGTATATCCAATAATAGTGAAATGGATCCCACTAATTATGACAGAAATGATGATACATTTAAATGACTTGGATGTTTTATAGGTATGATCTCGTGAAACCTTGAGAGAAACTGAATGACGAATGAAACTATTGTTCCTGTTTCACACAGAAGAAAACTGAGGTTAAAAGGGGTAAAGTAATTTTGCATGGCATGAAGTAGAAATTCAACACTTTTTTTTTAAAATTATCTAATAGGTTGGCACTCATCATGAGCCCCTGTTCTCATTCTGCAAATGGTGAAGCTCTCTATTGTCCTGACCCCACAGTTCCTGTCCCATGACCAGGGCCAGCTCACCAAGGAGCTGCAGCAGCATGTAAAGTCAGTGACATGCCCATGCGAGTACCTGAGGAAGGTGAGTGAGTGCAGACAGATGGGGCCTGGTGCTGAATGTATCTACATTTGTTCCTGAGATACAGGTTGATGGACGGATGGCTACATGGATGTGATGGAGATGGTTTACTATCGGGACCTTCCGCACCCTGCTGATGTTTTGTTGCTTAGGATATGAATGGCTGAGCGGAGGCTGTAAAACCTGGCACTCTGCTTGGGTATGAGGTTCTTCCTGCCATCCTGCCATCATCCTTTTCATTATTTCAACTATTATTATTCCAGGTTATCAATACTCTGGCTGACCATCATCATCGTGGGACTGACTTTGGTGGAAGTCCTTGGTTACATGTCATTATTGCGTTTCCGACAAGTTATAAAGTTGTCATTACCCTCTGGATAGTTTACCTTTGGGTGAGTATACTAACTTTCTGTAGAGGTATACTCCAGCCGTCATTCTTATATTATTATTTCCTAGGTGTCTCTCCTGAAGACTATCTTCTGGTCTCGAAATGGACATGATGGATCCACGGATGTACAGCAGAGAGCCTGGAGGTCCAACCGCCGTAGACAGGAAGGTATGGCTCTGTTGGAATCCGCATAGTGTGGATCTCACCTTCTCCTCTCCTCACTCTCACCAAGGGCTGAGGTCCATTTGTATGCACACAAAGAAAAGAGTTTCTTCCTTTCGAGGAAATAAAATTGGCCTGAAAGACGTCATTACTCTACGGAGACATGTGGAAACAAAAGTTAGAGCTAAAATCCGTAAGAGGAAGGTGACAACGAAAATCAACCATCATGACAAAATCAATGGAAAGAGGAAGACCGCCAGAAAACAGTAAGATGTGCCTTGACACAAATACTGTTGTACTTTATCTGATGAAAGTGATTGTAATCCATAGGAAAATGTTTCAACGTGCGCAAGAGTTGCGGCGGCGGGCAGAGGACTACCACAAATGCAAAGTAAGGAGCTTCCTCCCTGCAGTTGCAGGATAACATTCAATTTCTCATGTGTTGGCTTTTTCAGATCCCCCCTTCTGCAAGAAAGGCTCTTTGCAACTGGGTAAGTTTGCTTGTTTTCCTTGCTTTTGGACAGTGTGAAAACATTCCCTCCTTTGGCCCTACAGGTCAGAATGGCGGCAGCGGAGCATCGTCATTCTTCAGGATTGCCCTACTGGCCCTACCTCACAGCTGAAACTTTAAAAAACAGGATGGGCCACCAGCCACCTCCTCCAACTCAACAACATTCTATAACTGATAACTCCCTGAGCCTCAAGACACCTCCCGAGTGTGTGCTCACTCCCCTTCCACCCTCAGCGGATGATAATCTCAAGACACCTCCCGAGTGTGTGCTCACTCCCCTTCCACCCTCAGCGGATGATAATCTCAAGACACCTCCTGAGTGTCTGCTCACTCCCCTTCCACCCTCAGCGGATGATAATCTCAAGACACCTCCCGAGTGTCTGCTCACTCCCCTTCCACCCTCAGCGGATGATAATCTCAAGACACCTCCCGAGTGTCTGCTCACTCCCCTTCCACCCTCAGCTCCACCCTCAGCTCCACCCTCAGCGGATGATAATCTCAAGACACGTGCCGAGTGTCTGCTCCATCCCCTTCCACCCTCAGCGGATGATAATCTCAAGACACCTTCCGAGCGTCAGCTCACTCCCCTTCCACCCTCAGCTCCACCCTCAGCAGATGATAATATCAAGACACCTGCCGAGCGTCTGCGGGGGCCGCTTCCACCCTCAGCGGATGATAATCTCAAGACACCTTCCGAGCGTCAGCTCACTCCCCTTCCACCCTCAGCTCCACCCTCAGCAGATGATAATATCAAGACACCTGCCTTCCACCCTCAGCGGATGATAATCTCAAGACACCTTCCGAGCGTCAGCTCACTCCCCTTCCACCCTCAGCTCCACTCTCAGCAGATGATAATATCAAGATACCTGCTGAGCGTCTGCGGATTCCGCTTCCACCATCAGCCGATGATAATCTCAAGACACCTTCCGAGCGTCAGCTCACTCCCCTTCCACCCTCAGCTCCACCCTCAGCAGATGATAATATCAAGACACCTGCCGAGCGTCTGCGGGGGCCGCTTCCACCCTCAGCGGATGATAATCTCAAGACACCTTCCGAGCGTCAGCTCACTCCCCTTCCACCCTCAGCTCCACCCTCAGCAGATGATAATATCAAGACACCTGCCGAGCGTCTGCGGGGGCCGCTTCCACCCTCAGCGGATGATAATCTCAAGACACCTTCCGAGCGTCAGCTCACTCCCCTTCCACCCTCAGCTCCACCCTCAGCAGATGATAATATCAAGACACCTGCCGAGCGTCTGCGGGGGCCGCTTCCACCCTCAGCGGATGATAATCTCAAGACACCTTCCGAGCGTCAGCTCACTCCCCTTCCACCCTCAGCTCCACCCTCAGCAGATGATAATATCAAGACACCTGCCGAGCGTCTGCGGGGAGCGTCTGCGGGGGCCGCTTCCACCCTCAGCGGATGATAATCTCAAGACACCTTCCGAGCGTCAGCTCACTCCCCTTCCACCCTCAGCTCCACCCTCAGCAGATGATAATATCAAGACACCTGCCGAGCGTCTGCGGGGGCCGCTTCCACCCTCAGCGGATGATAATCTCAAGACACCTTCCGAGCGTCAGCTCACTCCCCTTCCACCCTCAGCTCCACCCTCAGCAGATGATAATATCAAGACACCTGCCGAGCGTCTGCGGGGGCCGCTTCCACCCTCAGCGGATGATAATCTCAAGACACCTTCTGAGCGTCAGCTCACTCCCCTTCCACCCTCAGCTCCACCCTCAGCAGATGATAATATCAAGACACCTGCCGAGCGTCTGCGGGGGCCGCTTCCACCCTCAGCCGATGATAATCTCAAGACACCTCCCTTAGCTACTCAGGAGGCTGAGGCAGAAAAACCACGCAAACCCAAGAGGCAGAGGGCGGCTGAGATGGAACCACCTCCCGAACCCAAGAGGCGGAGGGTCGGTGACGTGGAACCGTCACGCAAACCCAAGAGGCGGAGGGCCGCTGACGTGGAACCATCATCACCCGAACCCAAGAGGCGGAGGGTCGGTGATGTGGAACCGTCACGCAAACCCAAGAGGCGGAGGGCCGCTGACGTGGAACCATCATCACCCGAACCCAAGAGGCGGAGGGTCGGTGACGTGGAACCGTCACGCAAACCCAAGAGGCGGAGGGCCGCTGACGTGGAACCATCATTACCCGAACCCAAGAGGCGGAGGTTGAGCTGAGAAGAGGCCAGTGCACTCAAGCCTGAGCAATAAGAATAAAACCGAGTAGAACAAAATAAAAAATTCAAAAAACAAAACAAAACCCACACTCCAAAAACTAACAAAGAATAAATAAATAATATAAAAATAAAATAAATACTGCAGTCCTTATGTTATTGCTTTGTTTCGATATCTGGTATGATTGCCT